TATTCGCGTATGTTTTGGAAGGGGAACAAAAGGAAAAGGGAAGATTCAAAGGAAATGTCTAATTTTTGTCCTGCAACCCAGAGTCCAGGCAAATTTCACTGATCACATTTCTATTAAGTCCACTGAGTACAAGGATCCTTCAGGTGAGCTAGTGGTTGAAGAGTTGGGAGAAAATAAAGGAAATCACATACAAAAGAAGGCAGCATTGAGCAGGGAAGATACTGCTTTGAGTGTCTGCAGTGTTGAATGTGTAAAAAGCATCTGCATAGATGACCTAGAACTCTGGGAGAAGGGTCTGGACCCGGCCAAATAACATATTTCCTCTATTATAAAACAGAGAGTGTGTGTGAGAGAGGAGAGGAGAAGGAATGGGGTGGGAGGGAGCCTCTCCCCTTATATTTACAGGGGTGTAAATCTATGTGGCTGGCTATGTGAACCTTTAACGTGGCAGGTAGGATCTTTTTCCTTTCGGTGCACCTTACAAGCGATGCGGTCCTCAGAAATACAGATTTGGGAGTTATCTATCACCCAGCATGATTTCTGGAGCATTGATGAGACCGCTGATTAATTCTCCTCCGCCTCAGAGTAACACTGTCGATAGCGACTTCGGAGATCTCTAAACTTCTTTACCGCGCCCGCCGCGCCCCTCCGCGGCCCGGGACTGCTCATCATCTTTTCCAGGAAGCGACCGTGGAAACAATAAACACGCAGGCCCCCTAGCGTCCTTCCGTTCCGCGCTGCCAGGCCGCCTCGCCTCCCGCTCCCGCCCGCCCCGCGGGACACAGCCCGCCCGCACTCCGGGGCCCGAGCGCCGACCACACTCCAGGCGCAGCCGGGGAGAGCCCCGCGCGCGCATCCCTCCGCCCGCGGCCGAGGCGACCCCTCGCGGTCCCGCCCGCCCGAGCTTCCCGCGGAGGCACCCGGCCGCCCCGCCTCCCCCGCCCCGCGCCCGCCAACTCCCAGCTCGCGGCCCTGATTGGTCGCCGCATTCCCGCTCTCCTTCCCGAACCGCCATTTTGAAAATCTTGTTGATTCTGGGGAGCCGAGCGCGCGGCGCGAGCGTCACGCCAGACAGCGGCCCGCGCGCCTTCTCCTCGGCGTCGGCCGCCGCCGCCTCCCAGAACCTCCTCGTGCCCTCGCGTGCCAGGCCCGCGGCGGCCGAAATCCGCGGTAAGGGCTGCTTCGGGACGCCGGAGGCCCGGACCGAGACGTCCGGCTTTCTTCCCGCATGCAGGTTCACAGCATGTCCGCCTCGGCCCCTGCTGCGGAGGGGGAGGGAACCCCCACCCAGCCCGCGTCCGAGAAAGAACCCGAAATGCCCGGTCCCAGAGAGGAGAGCGAGGAGGAAGAGGACGAGGACGACGAGGAGGAGGAGGAGGAGGAAAAAGGTGGGGGGAGTCGCATCCCAACTGATGAATTTTGTTAATTAAGAAATACTAAATTAATTTCTAGAAAAGAGTCTCATCGTGGAAGGCAAGAGGGAAAAGAAAAAAGTAGAGAGGTTGACAATGCAAGTCTCTTCCTTACAGAGAGAGCCATTTACAATTGCACAAGGTAAGTTTATTCTAGCTTCCTTTCATTTTGTGGGTATTTAATTGTGATTTTTTTTTTTCCCCAGGAAAGGGGCAGAAACTTTGTGAAATTGAGAGGATACATTTTTTTCTAAGTAAGAAGAAAACCGATGAACTTAGAAATCTACACAAACTGCTTTACAACAGGCCAGGCACTGTAAGACCTTTTTACACTTTAAACCTACTTGTTAAATACCATTAATAATAAGGAACATTTTCAGGTGTCCTCATTAAAGAAGAATGTGGGTCAGTTCAGTGGCTTTCCATTTGAAAAAGGAAGTGTCCAATATAAAAAGAAGGAAGAAATGTTGAAAAAGTAAGTTATTTTTATAAATACTGTATTTTGATAACACCTTGGTTTCTTCCATTTTCTGTTTCAGATTTAGAAATGCCATGTTAAAGAGCATCTGTGAGGTTCTTGATTTGGAGAGATCAGGTGTAAATAGTGAACTAGTGAAGAGGATCTTGAATTTCTTAATGCATCCAAAGCCTTCTGGCAAAGTGAGGATCAATTTTTATTTTTTTCATAAATCCATTGGTGTTATCTTTATAAATTTTTATGCAGCCATTGCCGAAATCTAAAAAAACTTGTAGCAAAGGCAGTAAAAAGGAACGGAACAGTTCTGGAATGGCAAGGAAGGCTAAGCGAACCAAATGTCCTGAAATTCTGTCAGATGAATCTAGTAGTGATGAAGATGAAAAGAAAAACAAGGAAGAGTCTTCAGATGATGAAGATAAAGAAAGTGAAGAGGAGGTAAAATATTTTACTATATTTTTAAATCATTTAATATGTGTACTTTTACTTTCTTTTGTAACAGCCACCAAAAAAGACAGCCAAAAGAGAAAAACCTAAACAGAAAGCTACTTCTAAAAGTAAAAAATCTGTGAAAAGTGCCAATGTTAAGAAAGCAGATAGCAGCACCACCAAGAAGAATCAAAACAGTTCCAAAAAAGGTATGTTAGAAATAACATTAATCAGCAACTTTAAGAAAAATTATTATTATTATATTACTTTTAGAAAGTGAGTCTGAGGATAGTTCAGATGATGAACCTTTAATTAAAAAGTTGAAGAAACCCCCTACAGATGAAGAGTTAAAGGAAACAATAAAGAAATTACTGGCCAGTGCTAACTTGGAAGAAGTCACAATGAAACAGATTTGCAAAAAGGTAATTAGACAAATGTTTAGATTATTTTGCTTTTAACATTATTTTTCCTTTTCACTATACATAGGTCTATGAAAATTATCCTACTTATGATTTAACTGAAAGAAAAGATTTCATAAAAACAACTGTAAAAGAGGTAAATATTTCAGTCTTTCAAGTTTGACTTTATATGGCAAAATAATGTTTCTCTTTCATTACAGCTAATTTCTTGAGATAGAGGACAGAGAAGATGACTCGTTCCCATAGATTTGAAGATCTGATTTATACCATTATACCAGCAAAGAGAATGTATTTCCTTTTCTAAATCCTTGTTAAGCAACGTTAGTAGAACTTACTGCTGACCTTTTTATCTTGAGTGTTATGTGAATTTGAGTTTGCTGTTTTAAATTGCATTTCTATGCCATTTTTAGTTTAAAATCTTGCATGGCATTAATTGTTCCTTGCTTTTATAGTTGTATTTTGTACATTTTGGATTTCTTTATATAAGGTCATAGATTCTTGAGCTGTTGTGGTTTTTAGTGCACTTAATATTAGCTTGCTTAAGGCATACTTTTAATCAAGTAGAACAAAAACTATTATCACCAGGATTTATACATACAGAGATTGTAGTATTTAGTATATGAAATATTTTGAATACACATCTCTGTCAGTGTGAAAATTCAGCGGCAGTGTGTCCATCATATTAAAAATATACAAGCTACAGTTGTCCAGATCACTGAATTGGAACTTTTCTCCTGCATGTGTATATATGTCAAATTGTCAGCATGACAAAAGTGACAGATGTTATTTTTGTATTTTTAAAAAACAATTGGTTGTATATAAAGTTTTTTTATTTCTTTTGTGCAGATCACTTTTTAAACTCACATAGGTAGGTATCTTTATAGTTGTAGACTATGGAATGTCAGTGTTCAGCCAAACAGTATGATGGAACAGTGAAAGTCAATTCAGTGATGGCAACACTGAAGGAACAGTTACCCTGCTTTGCCTCGAAAGTGTCATCAATTTGTAATTTTAGTATTAACTCTGTAAAAGTGTCTGTAGGTACGTTTTATATTATATAAGGACAGACCAAAAATCAACCTATCAAAGCTTCAAAAACTTTGGGAAAGGGTGGGATTAAGTACAAGCACATTTGGCTTACAGTAAATGAACTGATTTTTATTAACTGCTTTTGCCCATATAAAATGCTGATATTTACTGGAAACCTAGCCAGCTTCACGATTATGACTAAAGTACCAGATTATAATGCCAGAATATAATGTGCAGGCAATCGTGGATGTCTCTGACAAAGTGTGTCTCAAAAATAATATACTTTTACATTAAAGAAATTTAATGTTTCTCTGGAGTTGGGGCTCTTGGCTTTCAGAGTTTGGTTAATCAGTGTTGATTCTAGATGATCAACATAATGGACCACTCCTGAATGAGACTTAATTTTGTCTTTCAAATTTACTGTCTTAAATCAGTTTATTAAATCTGAATTTTAAAACATGCTGTTTATGACACAATGACACATTTGTTGCACCAATTAAGTGTTGAAAAATATCTTTGCATCATAGAACAGAAATATATAAAAATATATGTTGAATGTTAACAGGTATTTTCACAGGTTTGTTTCTTGATAGTTACTCAGACACTAGGGAAAGGTAAATACAAGTGAACAAAATAAGCAACTAAATGAGACCTAATAATTGGCCTTCGATTTTAAATATTTGTTCTTATAAACCTTGTCAATAAAAATAAATCTAAATCACTGGTGTTTTAAGTCACTTGCATTTGATATCTTATAGGTGTATATAGCATTTCCTTATGGGGAATAATTCTGAAAAGGGATTTTTAAATTGATTCAGCCCTATAACCTATACAATTTGGAATACTCTTTTGTGGTAATGGACCATTTTCTTGGAGTGACTTCACAAAACTGAATAATTAAGGTTAATTTTATGACCATTTGCTATAAAGAAGGTAAGTAGTCATGCATAGAGTATTTGGAAGTGAGGAAATGGAGTTGTTCTGTATGAAAGTTCTTGATGAGTACGCACACTTATTAAATGGATGTATCACCACTACAGTACAGAGTACATGTGAAAGTCTAGTTTTTTATTA